GCCGCCCAGCGTGCGAACACGCCAAGGTGTGACTGTCGGCACGGCACTGCCGAGCCGTGGGAGGGACTGGGTGGTGCAGCGGCCAGTGGATCTCAGACCCTGAGCTGAGCACGACTGGAGAGGATGGGTGCATCCGAGCGTCTGCAGAGCACAGAGCGCGTCCGCAGAGCGGGTCCACACCTTGGGTGCAGCGAGCGGATGTGAGCAGTGTGCCTGTGACCAGGGCTGTCTGCACATCCGCCGGCCTAAGCTGCTGCTCACCGAAACCCACTGGGACTCTGGCTGAGGCCGGCCCCAAGGAGCTTTGCCGAGGAGGGAGCACCTTGCCCCTGCCCAGAGCGGTCCCTCGCATCCTCCTTCCCGTGAACCTGCATCTTTGGTTGCAGTTACAGCTCTCACGCTTCCATCTTATGAATCACAGGAGTCCCGTTGGTTTTGGATGAGTTGACACCAAAAAGACACAGGAGCTCTCTAGAGACACTTCCTGGGGGTCCTGCCGCGTTGGAGCAGGGAGGCAGTAGCTCCTGACGCCTTCCCTCCTACGTGGGCTTTGTGATCACTGATGGTCACATGCGGGGCATTCGGTGGCCTCTGTGTAGAGCCAGTGTCTTCCTGATGTGACACTGGGAACCACCAGCAGCCCAAGCACAGGGACCTTCTCCTGGCCACTGGGCGGGCTGCAAATGTGAGGGCGAATGTTGGGTGCAGGGTGGTGGAGGTAGCTGGGCCTTCCCTGCCGCGGAGGAGGCAAATGTGAGCGCGAATGTCCAGCCCAGGGTGGTGGAGGTAGCTGGGCCTTCCCTGCCGCGGAGGCGGCAAATGTGAGGGCGAATGTCCGGCCCAGGGTGGTGGAGGTAGCTGGGCTTTCCCCGCGGCGGAGTCGCCCAGCTCTGCCCGAGGCCCCTTCCTCCCGCCCCAGCATCAGGGGCTGTTCCACAATGGGTGTCTGGGGGTCCCTGCAGCCTCCCACCTCCCTCCTGGGAGAAGCCTGCACACACTGAGGGGCTGTTTGTTCTTTATTTGCAGAGGTATTGTGGCCAGTATTTTGGTTTTCTTATGTTTTGGAGTCACACAAGCTAAAGACGGGCCATTTTCCAGACCTCATCCAGGTAACTTGCCATTTCCTTTTCCGTGTGCCCCTGCGCACTAACGTTCTGTCGTCTGTCTTTGTAGCTTACTGGAGGTTTTGGCTCTGCGTGAGTGTGGTCTACGAGCTGTTTCTCATCTTTATACTCTTCCAGGTAAGCTGTTTTTCTGGGTTGGATACCTGGGAATAAATAAACAACCATGATCTCCCGTTTCAAGTTGCCACCACTAACTGTAGCCCCGCTGACGGGGGCACTGGCCTTGCAGACTGTCCAGGACGGCCGGCAGTTTCTAAAGTATGTTGACCCCAAGCTGGGAGTCCCACTGCCAGAGAGAGACTACGGGGGAAACTGCCTCATCTACGACCCAGACAATGAGACTGACCCCTTTCACAACATCTGGGTAAGACGCCGGGGGCCCTGAGGCGAGCCCCTCAGGGTCAAGGGTCATACCCTGTCGCCCACAGGACAAGTTGGATGGCTTTGTTCCCGCGCACTTTCTTGGCTGGTACCTGAAGGTACGGCACCTCCTCTTCCCGGCCTCCCCGCCTCCCATACTCTGGCTGACCCTGGCGCCCACAGACCCTGATGATCCGAGACTGGTGGATGTGCATGATCATCAGCGTGATGTTCGAGTTCCTGGAGTACAGCCTGGAGCACCAGCTGCCCAACTTCAGCGAGTGCTGGTGGGATCACGTAGGTGCCAGCACAGCCCCCGGGGCAGTCGGCCCCTGCAACGAGTGCTGGCCCCTCCCTGCAGTGGATCATGGACGTGCTCGTCTGCAACGGGCTGGGCATCTACTGCGGCATGAAGACCCTTGAGTGGCTGTCCCTGAAGACGTACAAGTGGCAGGGCCTCTGGAACATTCCGACCTACAAGTACGTCGTGGGGGCTGCGAGGGCAGGGCCGGCTTCCTCAGGCTGCCGGCTCTGTGGTTCCCAGGGGCAAGATGAAGAGGATCGCCTTCCAGTTCACGCCGTACAGCTGGGTTCGCTTCGAGTGGAAGCCGGCCTCCAGCCTGCGTCGCTGGCTGGCCGTGTGCGGCATCATCCTGGTGGTAAGGCCGGGCTGCCTCGCGACGGCGCGGCGCCAGAGCTGGTGCTCACCCTCTCCTCCCCTAGTTCCTGTTGGCAGAACTGAACACGTTCTACCTGAAGTTTGTGCTGTGGATGCCCCCGGAGCACTACCTGGTCCTCCTGCGGCTCGTCTTCTTCGTGAACGTGGGTGGCGTGGCCATGCGTGAGATCTACGACTTCATGGATGACCCGTGAGGGCTGCGGCAGTCCGGGTGGAGACACCCCGGGACGCTGAACCCCCTGCTGCCCCTGCAGGAAGCCCCACAAGAAGCTGGGCCCGCAGGCCTGGCTGGTGGCGGCCATCACGGCCACGGAGCTGCTCATCGTGGTGAAGTACGACCCCCACACGCTCACCCTGTCCCTGCCCTTCTACATCTCCCAGTGCTGGACCCTCGGCTCCGTCCTGGCGCTCACCTGGACCGTCTGGCGCTTCTTCCTGCGGTGAGTCAGGGCAGGGCGCGTATGTTCTGAAGGGCAGGTGGTGACGCTGCATCCCGCTCCCCAGGGACATCACATTGAGGTACAAGGAGACCCGGTGGCAGAAGTGGCAGAACAAGGATGACCAGGGCAGCACCGTCGGCAACGGGGACCAGCACCCACTGGGGCTGGACGAAGACCTGCTGGGGCCTGGGGTGGCCGAGGGCGAGGGAGCACCAACTCCAAACTGACCTGGGCCGTGGCTGCCTCGTGAGCCTCCCAGAGCCCAGGCCTCCGTGGCCTCCTCCTGTGTGAGTCCCACCAGGAGCCACGTGCCCGGCCTTGCCCTCAAGGTTTTTTGCTTTTCTCCTGTGCACCTGGCGAGGCTGAAGGCGAGGGGTGGAGGAGGCCCCAGCACAGCCTCATCTCCATGTGTACACGTGTGTACGTGTGTATGCGTGTGTGTACGCGTGTGTACGCGCGTGTGTACACATGCGTGGCCGCCTGTGGTGTGCACGTGTGCTCTGGGCTCCGAGGCTTCTCCAGAGCTGGGAGCTGGCTGGCGTGGCAAGGGCATGCTCTGGGGCAGTGTGTCCCTCAGGAACCAGGGTCCTCCCTCCCCTTTCTGCCTGGTCAGCCCCGTGGCCTCTGGCCCACCAAGCTCCCTGTCACCCAGCCATGGTGTGGTCCAGGCAGGGACATCTCGGTACCCTTTCTGCACTCCGTGGGCCCTGGGTGCGCTGAGGCCTGGAGGCGTCTACACTGGCTCCACATCCACTTCCCCCGCAGCTCGTGTGGGCGCTCGTCCACAAACACTCCGTGGCTGAGAGGCAGCGGATCCAGGCAGCGATGCTGAGCCACCTCCTCCGAGCCTTCCTTTCACACAGACCACCCCGGAGGACACGTGGATGATGGGGTCAGAGATCACTGAGCTGCCCCTCAAGGGGGCCTGGAACCCGGGTGCTGGGGTCATGCTGCCTCCGTGGCTCCAAGGTGAGGGTCATCTTCACGAGCAAAGAGAACCAATAAAGTGACAACGAACGTCTGAGGCTTCCAGCCCTCCCCCCAGCTCCCCGTGTCCTGCTTTGGGGTCCAGTGCA